GATGAAGTTAGATATGAAGTTAAACTCTTCAATTAAACAGATTAACAATAACATTAATCCGAGGTTTGTTATGGACAACACATTAATACTGGTAACTTGCCAGTAGATACGCTATAGTCAGCAAACAGTACAGCTTGTTTACGATTGCTAAATCAAATTTTCAAAGAAATGTAGTTCTGGTAATTGTAAGCAAAACCGTTAAAATGGTCTGAGTTAGTTTTGAAGTTACTTTCATCTTCAGGAGGTTTTGAACTCTGTTAGAGACGGGCGGGCCTCATTCTGTCAGGTTGTAGGTTAATTCCCCAACTCAAACTTCCCCGATCAAACATTGTCAGGCCAGGCGACTGTTTTGGTTTATGGATGATAAAGTATAGGGCCAAGGTAGGCCAAGAGTAGAAGACAGAGGGAGGGCTGGGTTTCACTTCTAATTTTTGGCCCAAGCTTTCATGGTGAGGAAACTGTTTTCAAGGGCTTAGAGCAATCGCAGTTCCACAATCGCAGATAGAAAGTATGATTTCTCTGGAAAAAAAGTGTCTTAACCTATGAAGCTGTGTGTGAAGATCAAGTGTAGGGGATACGCTGAGGTCAAGTCATGCGACCAAAGACCGGAAAACGGAGATTGCTGCATGCAAGCGTGCTGGGCGTTTGTTTGGTTTGCTTGCCTGCTTAAAGTATCCACTGGGAGGGATGGCGGCTAGAAGTCAGAGGCATTGACTGATTGAGGAACTGGTGAAGCGGAGCCCATGAGGTGCTGAGGTACTCTAAATAGGAGGATAAGGTATGAGGCAAAACAAGGCTGGAGTCAAACAAAGGCGCCGTTGCATCGCAGATTGCAACCTGAAGCGGCTCCCGGCTCCCTGGAGAGTAACCCGGAGAGACGGACAGGGGTGGCAGCCAGGAGGAGACCGCAGGAACCTCGCCTCCGCCGCGGCCCCGCCCCCACGGATCCCCGCCCCCGCAGTTGCGGAACCAATGGGAGCTCGGAATGTTAGCGGGTGGGAGGTGCGGCTGGGTTGCTACAGCCAGAGCTGGGCGGTGGCGGGCGCTGCTGAAGGAGTCTCGCTGAGCTCGAGGAGGTGGCGCGATGGAGGGACTGGAAGGTGAGGCGATGAAGGGATGAGGGCAGGACGGCTAAATTATTTATTAAATTCCTTCCTGTTTTAGAGAATGGAGGTGTTGTCCAAGTTGGAGAATTGTTACCTTGCAAGATTTGTGGAAGAACATTCTTTCCAGTAGCATTAGTGAGTAGACTGATTTTGTACCTTTATGGTTTAAATGATAGGCTGCATTTCTTTATCTTAACAGAAAAAACATGGACCCATTTGCCAGAAGACTGCAACTAAAAAACGGAAGACTTTTGATTCAAGCAGACAGAGAGCTGAAGGAACTGATATTCCAACAGTAAAACCTCTCAAACCGAGGGTAACTATATAACCTTTTGAACAGTATGAACTATTTATTTATTTATTTATTTATTTATTTATAGCCAGAACCACCAAAGAAACCATCTAATTGGAGAAGGAAACATGAAGAATTCATTGCTACCATAAGAGCAGCTAAAGGCCTTGATCAGGCCCTCAAAGAGGGTGGCAAACTTCCTCCTCCTCCTCCACCTTCTTATGATCCTGGTATTTGGAATATTGTTGACAGAAATGTTCATTATTAATCTGTTTCCGTTTTTATCTGTTATAGATTATATTCAATGTCCATATTGTCAGAGGAGATTCAATGAAAATGCAGCTGATAGACATATAAATTTCTGTAAAGAACAGGCAGCACGTATTAGTAATAAAGGGAAATTTTCTACAGATACCAAAGGAAAACCAACTTCTCGGACACAGGTGGTAAGTTCAGTTTTAATAATTGCTATAAACGATGTTGATTAATATTTTTTTTCCATTATTTTAGTATAAGCCACCCGCACTTAAAAAGTCAAATTCTCCTGGAACTGCATCATCAGGATCTTCACGATTACCGCAGCCAAGTGGCGCTGGCAAAACTGTTGTAGGTAATGATAGCCGAAAAGCAACTTGATTTGTTTATTGTTAAAAATAATGCTTTTTTATTATAAGGTGTTCCTTCAGGTAAAGTGTCTTCAAGTAGCAGCTCTTTGGGAAACAAACTTCAGACCTTATCTCCCTCTCATAAAGGGATAGCAGCCCCTCATGCAGGGTAAGTCTACACTGGATATAATTATTAGTGGTCCGTATCCTGAATTCTGCTTCTTTCATTTCAGCTGTCTCAGCCTCAGCCTGATTCTGAGGAGATTCTCAGCCTGATTCCTGTTGGAGAGGTGATGCGGTCACTTGGAGGAAAAGAGGGCACTCTGGCTTTTTAAGTTTTCAGCATACTTGTGCTGATTCTTTCTCATCTTTGTGAGCTTACCTAACTTCAGTCTTTGAGGCTGCTTACCTTTGGATGGGTTTGTTTTTTTGAACAACTCTGGCTACTTTTCCATAGGGCTGCTTGTGTATGCTGGGTGTCCACTCCAGTCACTAGTCACCTTGGATTTTTCAGTAGCTGGAGGTGTCACCAGTGAAGGCTACAAATCAGCAAAGGTAGTGGCCTGCCCCTCCTCCTGGGAGCTTCATTTTAGGGATGCCTCAAACCTCTGTCAGCCAAAGAACACCTGTGGGTGTGGCTGAAGACTCCAGTTGGGAGGCTCCACCTGGTGATGAGGAATGGGACTGGGAACCTGCTTAATAAAGCAGTCTGGCCACATTTTTATGGGACCACTGTGGTGTGCTGTTGTACCACTTCCACCTCTGGGTCGGCATGGGCTCTCCAAACCCCAGAGACTGAAACTGCTAAGTTGCCCAAACAGCAAAGATGATGGCCTGCACACCCTGTGGGAGTTCTATCCCAGGGACTTTGCAAATCTCTGTAGGCCAGAGAACACCTGCAGGGCTGGCTGGAGGTCCCAGTTGGGAGGTTCTTTCCAGTGAGGAGGGGCAATATTGGGGACTTACTTAAAGAAGCAGTGTGGCCACACTTTCCTAGAGCAGCTGTGTTGTGCTGGGTTACCACTTTCGTCCCAGTTGGCTTTGGCTCTCTGTGGGCCAGAGAATACCAGCAGGGATGGTTGGAGGTCCCAGTTGTGAGGTCCTGCTCTGTGATGAGGAATGGATTGGGAACCTGCTTAACCAGCAGTCTGACCACATTTTGGTAAAGAAGTCATGCTATGCTGGGGAATCCTCTCTGCCTCTGGTTGGTTTGTACTCTCCAAAGCCTGCAGAACAGCTGAGTCACCCAAACAGCAAAGATGGCAGCCTGTCCCTTCCCCTGGGAGTTCCATCCCAGGTAGGCTCAAAACTGCTACTGGTGGCTGGCTGGAATTCCAAGCCAGTGGGTCTTATCCTGTGAGGTGTTATGAAAGTGAGACCTGCAGACTGTCTCTACTTGGTCCTCTTGATTCAGCCTTTTTTCCTAAGGGTATGTACGGGGGTCTAACATCCTGCTTTGCTGGAGTTGCAGTTACTTTTGCTGGGAAGTTTGGAGTTCCTGGGTCTTTGCCTGTGCCGGAGCAGCTGCTCTGCCAAGACTCCCCATATCTGTATGTCAGACTGAAGGCTCTAGTGGAGTGGCTTCACAAGGGCGTCTCTTGACCCAAGGGTTGCAAAGATCCGTTGGAGAAGCGTGGTTTCCCAGGGTCACACGTTCACTCACTGCTTCCCTGGGCCAGAGAGGTTCACCTTGCTCTGTGTCGCTCCAAGGTGGGCTGTCATCCTGCCTCTCTTTTCTTTGTTCTCTGTGGGTCAAGTTGTTTCCTTGATTAGTCCCAATGCAAGTACATGGATGTTTCAGATGAAGGTGCTGTATTTACTCACCCCTTTTCCTGTTATTTTCAAGTGTAAGTTATATGTGGCTCACATTCATTTTGGTTTTTATGTGGGAAATATATACAAAGATATCTGTCAAATGATAGTAACTACATTTTGCTTCTCAATTCAGACTACATAGAAAATGGAAGACCTAAAGGAATATAATGTAATTATCATTATAGAAAAGGAAAAAAAAATCAACCAACAATATCTTTTGAGTTAAGTGATTTTTCTTATTGTTGTGCTTCCAAAAACAAGAGACAGGCTATCCATAAGAAAGAGACAGTTTATCAGTAGATCAGGTAGTTGAAAAGTAAAAAAATTTTATCTTTTAGTGGTAAGAAACTGATCTGATTTATTTTCTTCTCCAATGAGTTGACTCATTGGATGATTAAGTGAAGTATAGACATAGCAATATGTGCTTTAATTTTACAAAGTCATTTTACCATATCACAGAGAATTGGCCTCCATGTTAGGTAACAATATTTGTTCATAGTGTTGTTTATAGTTTCACTTACAGTTGATCATAGATTAAAAGCTGATATTTTTCAGTATTTCTATAGTACTGGCAATTTTATCAGTTGGCAATATTAAATTGTACTGACACAGTATTCCTAGATAGGACGTGTAAAGCTGGCTGGTGTAATGAAGAGAGGCGCTGACCTTGGAGTTAGAAGACTAGGTTTCTGCATCATAATCTGCCACTAAATAGCTTTGGGCATGTATCTCTTTGTCATGCTGTGACATATTGTCTGACTGTGACAACATCTGTGACTCTGGTTAGACCTTGACAACTGATCCAAGAAAATCTGACCAACATACCTGGTTACTAATGGAAAATATGCTTTTGCTAACAAGCAGAGATTTTGAGTACAATAATTTTGTCAGTTGTGCATTGCTTATGATGAATGCCATGAAGAATACATATTTTTTGGCTATCCCACATCATATATAACTGTCAATCATACCTGTTCAAATTCTGATTGTCCATTCTGTATAAGATCCTTGCAGATTAAAGGAAGCTTTCCAACTACTGGAAAGAGAGCTGTGGAGCTCATTTCTACCAATATATTACTATATTAACTGGAACATTGTGTTACTGTATTAAATTAGAACCATTCATAGCTGTCTATTTAGTGACAGAGTTCCTTCCTTTTTTTTTCTTTTTTTTTTTTTAAGAATTAGTGAAGTAATGATTTGTTTCTCTTGCTAGATTGTAAGCTCCATGATGGCAAAGACTATGTCTGCCTTGCTTCCATTTGTAACTAAAATCTAGCAGAATGCCTAGGCTAACAAAAAATTTTTGGTTAAGTGAAAAAAGATAATAAATTAATTCCCTCATCTGTTAATCTATTGGCATGTCACAGAATTATCATCTGGTACCAGTGAAAGAATTACTTAAAGTTTGTATGACAACTGTTATTTCGATTTATACAGATGATTCAGGATTGAGTAAAGGTTGAATTAAGACATTTGGTCAGGTGTAATGCTCAATAAATTGAGCATTCGCTGAGATTAGTAAATGCTGTTATTTCAGTGGATTGCAATTATTTAAAGTCTGGTGTATGTAATCTTTATTGTAGTCCACTTTAATCAGGCATACCAGTGATCTGTAATAGAATCATGCCACAAAGAGATTTATTTTTACACTCAGAAAAATTCTCATATGTTTGGTTGTTTGCTTCTAGACAGTTTGTGGATTAGGCCAGGTGCAGTGCCTCACACCTGTAATCCCAACACTTTGGGAGAGTGAGGTGGGAGAGTCGCTTGAACCCAGGAGTTTGAGACTTGCCTGGGCAACATAGTAAGAACTCGTCTCCATTAAAAAAACAAAAACAAAAACAACCTTTTTAAACCTTTTTTTAAATGTAAAAAAAAGCAATCAAATCAATTTCTAGGTCAATTTTAACAGATTTGTTTAAAAAACAACAAAACACACCCAAGTAGAAAGTTTTTCCCTTCTTCTAAAAGATGATTATCTTTTTTTTTTCTTTTTTTTTTTTTTGAGATGGAGTTTTGCTCTTGTTGCCCAGGCTGGAGTGCAATGGTGCGATCTTGGCTCACCGTAACCTCCGCCTCCTGGATTCAAGTGATTCTGCTGCCTCAGCCTCCCCATTAGCTGGGACAGGTGTGTGCTACCATGTCTGGCTAATTTTGAATTTTTATGGGTTTTCACCATGTTAGGCTGGTCTCAAACTTCCGACCTCAAGTGATCCATCCACCTCGGTTTCCCAAATTGCTGGGATTACAGGCATGAGCCACCACGCCCGGCCAAAAGATGATTATCTTTAATACCAGGAAATTTTAGAAATACAGTGAAACACAGATCTTTTAAATAAATATTTCCCCATTTGAATTGTTCCCTAGAGTTTACACAGTTGTACCTTATTACCAGTTTAAATGGATATCTCAGTTAATAATTTTCAATAGTGAAACTATCAAATATCAGAGATTTACTTCCTTTTAGTTACTATGAAAAGCACATTTACTTTGGAGAGCAACTGTAATACACCTAAAATTAGAGCAACCAAAGGCATGTATGGAGCATTTTTTAATTTAAAAAATTGCATTTTGTTTCTCATACCTTATTTAAAACATTAAGAAGTAAATGTCTTTAGTTTTTGAGTACATTTTTATATGAATAGGAAACATGCTGTTTTCATAATCCAGTCTTTTGATGTGTGTGAAATGAATTTGTGTGGAGCGTTATGTGAATTTTTATGAACTTATCTTTTATTGTTGATCTAGAAATGCTTGTGATAACCTAGAATTCCAGACCTCGGTTTCTTATGTGGATAACAATGATTGGAGATTTTGGATAGGGAGCTAACTTTGCTGTGGAATTGAGATACTAATTATTTGTGTAGGATTGATAAATTTAGGATCAAAAGTAGAGGTATGACACATTTCAAAACTGCCTTAGAGCAGGGGGGTGTTCAATCTTTTGGCTTCCCTGGGCCACACTGAAAGAAGAATTGTCTTGGACCACATATAAAATACACGAACGCTAATGATAGCTGATGAACTAAAAAAAAAAAAAAAAATTTCATAATGTTTTAAGAAAGTTTACGAATTTGTATAGGGCCCCATTCAAAGCCATCTTGGGTGGCATGTGGCCTGTGAGCTGCTGGTTGGACAAGATTGCCTTATAGCATCATAACAACAGAGGTGTGCAAAGATACAAAATACCATCCGGTAAATTCTTTTCCCAATATTATTTCAGAAATCATCTTTTTGTTATATCTCAATCTACAGTACTTGCTACACTCCTACAAGGTACCTAGTAAGCCACACTAAAATTACTTATTTCGTAAGTGAATTCACTCTCCTGGTATCAACAGTAAATGACTTTTCCTATGTTAAAGTTTATTTCAAATCAGGGATAGGTTGATATCGTCACCATACTCATTCAGCTATGAGTATTTTGAAGGCCTGTGAAAGTATTATATGTATAAAATCTTGATTGTTATTGAGATTTATAGATTTTGTTTTTGATAGCCTAATGGCAACTTAGAATGTAAGTTATTAAGTGATTATAGCCTAAAAATAGCATTCATTAACTTTTAGCCTAAGTAACATTTGAGTTTTGAATGTACATATATATATATGCACACATATAAATCAAGTTGAATGTTATAATACAAGTATGGTTAAAATCATTACTGGAACCTGTCCTTCAATTAGGTTTTCAAAATCTGAAAATATTGGCAATCTTTTTATATATGTAATGTTTCCATTGGATAATTACCTTTAGGTTTTTATTATATTTTACACATCTTTCTTGAACTGAACTTTGTTGTATCACATGTAGGATTTGACCATTTCTTATCATATAAGAGGAATATGTTTTTAAAATATAGTCAAAAATTTTCTAAATTTTAATTTCAGGAAGTTTTTTCTGAGAAAGAAAAATTTTAATCCTTATTTCCAGAATCATGTAAGATAACCACTGTTTGGAAGAAAAATGTTTTGATAATTAAGGATTAGAATAAAATCTGAATGTTTAAAATTCCAATAGATGGGTTTCTTTGTACTTTAACAAATTAA